CTCCAGAAGCCCTGTCTCCATGAACGGCCCTGCACCTACCGGGCTAGAGACCCAGGAGCCGGCCTTGTACCTGCTTCCTTCTCACTTCCACCTCCTGTCATCCAGAGCTGTCAGTTCTTCTTCCTGAACATCTCTGGACACTCACCTTCTCCGCCAAGCACCGCACCACCATTGTTCTCACCCGCACCACCCACCCAGATACCTTTCCTTAGACGGGTGGCCAGAGAAAAACTTCTCAAATAGAAGTCGGGCCATGGCACGCCACTGAGGACCTTCCAGCGGTCTCCTGTGCACTTAAACGAGGTCCAGACTCCTTTGTGGGACAAGTAAAGCTCTTGATGATCTGGTCCTTGAGTAATGTGGGGGCCTCTTGCCCAGAGCCCCTCACACTCTTCAAAGCCGGCAGCTGAAGAGCTGAGCAGTAGCTGTCTGTGGAGTTCAGCCACCGCTCCCCGCACGCCTGCCCTCTGCAGGGGATGGAGCACCGTTTCCCCACTTCCCCACCTGCGCCCAGCAGTGCAGGTGAAGGCCTGGCTGCGGAGAGTGGCTGGGAAACGCTGAGCTTTGGGGTCAGGAATGCCAGCTCCACTACTCACCGCCTGTGTCACCCTGGGAAAACAGCTCTGGCCCCAGGTTCTCCATAAGTAAAACAGGGTCACTCATCCCTCCCCTCCTTAACGACATATGTCAGAATCAGAAGCCACAAATCATTCTCTCCCACCCAGCACGCTGCCTTGGTCTCCTAGACCACTTTCCCCAACAATGGGAAAGGCGCCAGGCCCAGAACAAGGCCGAGACCGGATGAGGCCAGCGAAGCGCCCAGGGACAAACTTTCAGGCAGCGCCCACTCTCGGTCTCGGGCAATTGCAGGGTCCCTCCGAGAGCGACCGTCTCCAGAAAACGCGGCCGCCGCCTGCCTATGCCCTGAGCCTGAAGAGCCCCCGGCGCCGCCCGCCCCGCACTGGGCCCGCCCTCCGGGATTGGTGCCCTGCTAGGGGTGGTTGCCTGTGACGTCACAGGACGCGCCCGCTTCTCGCTGGAGTGCGCACCGAGCGGCAGTGACTTCGCCGCTGCTGTAGTTCCCCGGCTGGATGCGGTGACTGGTGCCAGTGCTCAGGCGCCCGCTGCCCTTGACCTCCCGCCCCGCGAGCCCTAACTCAGCGCAGGAGGACCGGCTGCCGCCGCCGCCGCCGCCAGGTAGACCAGGCCTGGCTGGGTTAGGCCAGAAGGGTGTCCCTGGCGCAGGTCTCCCGCGGAGGGCAGAACTAGAACCAGGTTCCCGGCCGTTTCCGACCACACGGATGGGGCGGACCCATGTGAGCCCTCACTAATTGCAGGGGACGAAGCTTTTGACCTACATTGTTTCCCCAATACCTACAGCAGAGCCAAGCACAGTGGGAACTTTCAGAAAGCACTGGTTGAAGGAACGCTGGAATCCCTGGGACTTACTGCGTAGCATGTAGTAGTTGCTCCTCTACAAAAGTTTCACCTTATGAAGTATAGCAGGTAAAATACAAGCCTGGACCGCTTCCCGTGTGCCATCTCCTGGATCCTGTGTTTTTCTCTGCAGGCTCTGATGCTGGTGTCTGGTAGAAGAAGATTACTCACAGCTCTGCTGCAGGCTCAGAAGTGGCCCTTTCAACCCTCCAGAGACATGAGACTAGTGCAGTTCCGGGCACCCCACCTGGTGGGGCCTCACTTGGGCCTGGAGACAGGGAATGGTGGAGGGGTTATCAACCTCAATGCCTTTGACCCCACACTCCCAAAGACGATGACGCAGTTCCTAGAGCAGGGAGAGGCCACCCTCTCAGTGGCAAGAAGGTAAGTAAGTGGGCAGCATCGCCCTGAAGCAGCCAGACCCTCTCACCTGCTCTGGTCTCTACAGAGCCTTGGCTGCCCAGTTGCCAGTCCTACCATGGTCGGAGGTAACCTTCCTGGCTCCAGTCACATGGCCAGATAAGGTGGTGTGTGTGGGCATGAATTATGTGGACCACTGCAAAGAACAGAACGTGCCCGTGCCCAAGGAGCCCATCATCTTCAGCAAGTTTGCCAGCTCCATCGTGGGGCCCTATGATGAGGTGGTCCTCCCACCACAGAGCCAGGTCAGTGCCTCCCCACTGCCCTCCCTAGTCACCTGCGGCTCACTATTCCTCTCCCACCCTACAGGAGGTAGATTGGGAAGTGGAGCTGGCCGTGGTCATTGGAAAGAAAGGCAAGCACATCAAGGTGAGGTGGAAAGGGTGGGCTCCCAGGCCAGACTCCTGTATGGCCAAATCCCCTGCCCCCATAGGCCACAGATGCCATGGCCCACGTGGCCGGCTTCACTGTGGCTCATGACGTGAGTGCTCGTGACTGGCTAACAAGACGCAATGGGAAACAGTGGCTGCTGGGAAAAACCTTCGACACCTTCTGCCCTCTGGGCCCTGCCTTGGTGACCAAGGACAGTGTAGCAGGTAGGTCCCTGGTCCCTGCCCCCTGGTACCTAGATAACTCCAAGGTTCCATCTTTGCATTTCAGATCCACACAACTTAAAGATCTGCTGCCGAGTGAATGGGGAAGTCGTCCAGAGCAGCAACACCAACCAGATGGTATTCAAGACAGAGGACCTGATAGCCTGGGTCTCCCAGTGAGTGACAAGGGCTGTCCTGCCAGCCCCGCTGGTCTCACTGGGTCCTTTTGCTTTGCTCCAGGTTTGTTACCTTTTACCCAGGGGATGTCATCCTAACTGGGACCCCCCCAGGTGTCGGTGTATTCAGGAAACCTCCTGTCTTTCTCAAGGTAGGTTAGCGAAAAGCAAAGAGAGCAAGGGCAAGATGGTGACACTGGCTCCTCTCACCCCTAGGTCTCTGAAGGTCCAGATAGCACTGATGGCAAGCTTTGGGTCCGCACACTCTGGAAAGAAGAGAGAAGTGAAGGCTCTAGGTAGGGAGGACAGGGAGCCACTGGGCACAGGCCTTCCTAGACTTGGGTTGTCACTGTCTGGCAGGGGGCAGCAGCCACCAGCAAACACCACTGCCTGCAGGAGCCTGGGCTGACTGGTTGAGACTCACCGAAGATCCCTTCTTCCTGGGCGGTGGCCTGCAGGAACTGGAACAGCTGGTCTGTGTAGCCCGACTCTGCAGAAGAGAGAAGACCTAGACCTGGCACCCAGCACAGACACAGCCTGCCTCGAGGACTGCAAGGGAACAAGGGCCTCACCAGTATCGGGCAGCTGGCCCTGGCGGAGGAAGGCGGCAGCCTGTGCAAAGGCCTTGAGCAGCGGGCTGAGCAGGCGGCAGAGGAAAAGAAAGAAATCTGGGCAGTGTGACTGCTGGCTGAGCTGGAGGGGACAGGCCGGGGTGAGTGCAGCTCCCCACCACCTCCCTACCACCTCCCTCCAGGGGCAGCTTTTTGAAACACACCCTGGAGTACTGGCCCTCGGTCTCTTTGAAGTCATCACTGTCACTATCAGTAAAATCCCCACTCGGTTTCCACAGCAGCTTTCTGCTCAGTCGCCGTTGCCCTGTGTCACAGGCTGGCCGGACCCGGAGCCATTGTTCTCTGACAAGCTGGCCAGGGATCAACCCTACACCCCCAGACCAGGTACATGCAGGTGAAACCAGTAAAAGCAGACCTAGAGACCCAAGAGGATGGCCAGAGCCATGCCCCAGCACCTGCTGGGCCAACTTGCAGAGTGAGAGGAAGTGAATTCCCACCCTCAAGGGCAGTAGCCCTGTGGCCAAGAAATGTGGGGAGCAGGAGGTGTGCAGAGAACCTCAGAGGCACACATGTCCAGTGCTATCCAGAGAGACACACACAGAACCGGGGCATAGGTGGCCATATCCCAAGGCACAGGGAGCAGAGGTGCGAGCTAGGCTTCCCCGCTGCAAGGCCAGGGGCTGCCCACCCCCACAGCACACACAGGGCAGAGGAGGAGCCTGGGGCAGCTGGCACTCAGGGTGGGAGGCTGGAGGAGGCCAGGCTCCAGGCAAGGATCTTGTCTCCAACTGCCCTGCCTACCTCCTCAGCAACCAGGAGCCCGCATTGGATGAGCCTGTCCAGCACCTCCTGACAGTAGCAGTAGGAAGACTGGCAGGGCTGGGAGAAAAAGGCACCCATGTGGCCTCAGGAGAGCCAGGCACATGGGCAGGGGCCTAGCCAAAGACCGGGCAAGGCCAGACCTACCACCCAGGAGGTTTCAGAGGTAGAGCATGGGCAGGGATGGGCCATTCCTACCACCAAGAGGGGAAGGCCTAGGACCAAGTGGGCCGTAGGGGAGGCCTGACCTTTAGCAGCAGCAGGTCTTGCGGCAGCAGGTGCATCAGCAGCAGGATCTGGCGGTACAGCTCATTCTGGCTCAGCAGCAATATGCCCTGCAGCTCCCAGGGCCCCTGGGGCGGCACTCTGCCTGCCAGCAGCCCCCGCACTGCACAGGCTGGGGGCGGAGGGTCCATTATGAGGAAGGAGCCGTTCCCTTCACCACTGCACACACATCCCACCTCGGCCTCCAGAAGTGCTGGGATCACAGGCATGAGGCACCGCGCCCAGCCCCCAAAGCTTCTTAAGCTGATAAGCAACTTCAGCAAAGTCTCAAGTTACAAAATTAATGTGCAAAAATTGTTATAGCATTTCTATACACCAACAACAATCGAGCTGAGAGCCAGATCATGAGTGAGCTCCCACTCACAATTGCTACAAGAAGAATAAGGTACCTGGCAATTCAGGTAACAAGGGAAGTGAAGGACCTTTACAAAGAGAACAACAAACCACTGCTCAAAGAAATCAGAGAGGATACAAATGGAAAAACATTCCATGCTCATGTATAGGGAGAATCAATATTATGAAAATGGCCATACTGCCCAAAGTAATTTATTGATCCAATGCTATTCCCATTAAACTACCATGGAAGTTCTTCACAGAAATAGAAAAAAAAATATTTTAAAATTCATGTGGAACCCAAAGAGAGCCTGAAGAGCCAAGGCAATTCTCAGCAAAAAGAAAAATCTGGAGGCATCATGCTCTTCAACTTCAAACTATACTACAGGTCTACAGTAACCAAAGCAGCATGGCACTGGTGCAAGAAAAGACACATAGACCAATGGAACAGAATAGAGAACCCAGAAATAAGACTACACCCCCACAGCAATCCGATATTTGACAAACCTGACAAAAACAAGCAATGGAGAAAGGATTCTCTAATAAATGGTGCTGGGAAAGCTGGCTAGCCATATGTGCAAATTGAAACTGGACTCCAGCCTCACACCTAATAAAAAAATCAGCTGAAGATGAATTAAAGACTTAAATGTAAAACCCCAAACTATAAAAATCCTAGAAGAAAGCCTAGGCAATACCATTCGGAACATAGACATGGGCAAAGATTTCATGACAAAGATGCCAAAAGCAATCGCAACAAAAGCCAAAATTGACAAATGGGATCTAATTAAACTAAAGAGTTTCCACACAGCAAAAGAAACTAACAGCAGAGTAAACAGACAACCTAAAGAATGAGAGAAAAGTTTTGCAAACTATGCATCTAACAAAGGTCTAATATCTAGCATCTGTAAGAAACTTGGCTGGGCATGGTGGCTCACACCTGTAATCACAGCACTGTGGGAGGCCAAGGCAGGAGGATCACCTGAGGTCAGAAGTTCAAGACCAGCCTGGCCAACATGATGAAACCACATCTCTAGTCAAAATATAAACATTAGCTGGGCGTGGTGGTGCATGCCTGTACTCCCAGCTACTCGGGAGGCTGAGGCAGAAGAATTGCTTGAACCCAGGAGGTGGAGGTTGCCGTGAGCCGAGATTGCACCACAGCACTCCAGCCTGGGCAAAAGAGTGAGACTCCGTCTCAAAAAAAAAAAGAAAAGAAAAGAAAAAATAAAATAAAAAAGAAATTTAAACAAATTCAAAACAACCCCACTAAAAAGTGGGCAAAGGACATGAAAAGACACTTTTCAAAAGAAGACATACATGCAGCCAACAATCATATGAAAAAAAGCTCAACATCACTGATCAGTAGAGAAATGCAAATTAAAAACCACAGTGAGATACTATCTCACACCAGTCAGAATGGTGATTATTAAAAAGTCCAAAAATAACAGGTGCTGGCAAGGTTATGGAGAAAAAGGAGCACTTTTATACTGTTGATGGGAATATAAATTAGTTCAACCATTGTGGAAAACAGTGTGATGATTCCTCAAAGACCTAGAGAAATAAATAACATTCACCCAAGCAATCTTATTACTGGGTATATAACCAAAGGAATGTAAATCATTCTATTATAAAGACACATGCATGCATGCGTCCATTGCAGCACTATTCACAATAGCACAGATGTGGAATCAATCTAAATGCCCATCAATGATAGACTGGATAAAGAAAATGTGGTATATATACACCACGAAATACTATGCAGTTATAAAAAGTAAGAATAAGATCACGACCTTTGCAGGGACATGGATGGAGCTGGAGGCCATTATCCTTAGCAAACTAATGCAGGAACAGAAATCCAAATATTATACCACATGTTCTTACTTATAAGTGGGAGCTAAATGATGAGAACATATGGACGCAAAGAAAGGAACAATGCACACTGGGGCCTACCAGAGGATGGAGGGTGAGGAGGGAGAGCATCAGGAAAAATAACTAATGGATACTAGGTTTAATACCTGGGTGATGAAATAATATGTACAACAAACTCCTATGACACATGTTTACCTATGTAACAAACCTGCACATCCTGCACATGTACCCCTGAATTTAAAATAAAAGTTTAAAAAAAAGTATTTCAAGATAAATGTGTTCTTATTGAATAAAC